TTCGCTCAGCTCTCTAAATTGTCTGAGCTCCAGGTAAGGTCAAATCCTTCTCCTGTGATCTAGACCTTCAGGTTCCCCAAGGGTGTGTGTTCAGGGGTGGACAATACCCCTTTCACACTTTTCACAGTTTGGGCATTCACAGTATGTGGGCTATTTTCTGGGTCATGCAGGAGCAATATACTTTCTTCAGAGGGTCTGTGGATTATCTTGGCTTTCCTGTTATATCCTTGCAGCAGTTCTTGGAGCAAAAGTTCACAATGCGAGTCTCCACATCCTGCTCTGTCCATCCAAGTGGGAGCTGCAAGTTAGTCCTGCCTCCTATCCACCATTTTTTCCTATTTTGTATTTTAAATTAAAACTCATTAGAATGTAAACTCCATGAGGGCAATAATTTTAATCCAGTTTTTTCACTGCTAAATACCTCAAAACTGTTACATGTGCTGCCATTATCATGGACGTTCTAAACATTTCTCATGAATGAATGTTGATATAGCACAGTGCTGATCTCACCACCTGCCACAAAGTAAAAACTCTCTAAATGTCAAACACTACTATTATAAGTAATACTATTCTATCATTGAGACAACTATGGTTCTGTATCTCTTTAAGGAGTGCAGTCTAGGCAACAACATATTTCAACATCAGGTATCTGTTATCTCATGTTCCTAAGTTCATCTTTTTACCTGATCAATATTAGTAAAGATCTATGGCCTCAAGTGAACTTTACTCTATGAATTTACAATTGGGAACTTAGGTTGAAAATTTACCTAGTATTATTTATTCTGCTGCTATAATTTATTATTTATTCTGCTGCTATTGTTGCCCTAATCAGTTATCATGCTCTTACTGGACTCTGACATGGTAAGTAATGTCAATTAATATAGTTGTGTTATTTTAACATTATTTCAAAATATTTTAAGTGAAATATAAGACTCGTTACAAAAGGACTTAGACAGAGGTTATAAATTATTAACTTTTTCCTCAAGAGAAGTATTGTGTACTTAATGACAAGTTCCTAGTGCTTAGAATTGTTAAAATCTTTGTGAAGCACACCACTGAAGATGAGGTTGAAAAACCTGACTTTTATCATCATATTGATAATCTCAGGAGAACTCTATGCAGAAGGTAAAATTAATTCTTAATATTCTTTATTCTCTTCCATTTTCAGCTTGACATTTACTCATTTCAGAGAAACCCTGTGGTTTTCCTCATGTGGAAAATGGAAGAATTGCCCAATATTACTATACTTTTAAAAGCTTTTACTTTCCAATGAGCATAGACAAAAAATTGTCATTTTTCTGCTTGGCTGGTTATACCACTGAAAGTGGAAGACAAGAAGAGCAAACCACGTGTACAACAGAAGGCTGGTCTCCAGAGCCAAGGTGCTTCAGTAAGTCAGCTGGATATGTCACTCAATGTTTCATCATTAAGTTAAATAATTTTTTTTCCCATAGAAAAATGCACTAAGCCTGACCTGAGTAATGGTTACATCTCTGATGTAAAGTTATTGTATAAAATTCAAGAGAACATGCGTTATGGTTGCGCTTCAGGGTACAAAACCACTGGAGGGAAGGATGAAGAAGTGGTTCAATGTCTCTCTGATGGATGGTCTTCTCAACCAACCTGTAGGAAAGAACATGGTATAAGAATCATTTCCTAAAACTGAAGATAAGTTTATAAAATAAATAATTTTTATAATTTTAGAAACATGTTTGGCTCCTGAATTATATAATGGAAATTATTCCACAACACAGAAAACATTCAAAGTGAAGGACAAAGTACAATACGAATGTGCTACTGGCTACTACACAGCTGGAGGAAAGAAGACAGAGGAGGTAGAATGTCTCACATACGGATGGTCTCTCACACCAAAATGTACCAGTAGGTTCTCATTTGGAATAAAATCTACTCTCGTTTGTAATTTTATTCATTCTTTTATTTGCAGAATTAAAGTGCTCTTCTTTAAGATTAATTGAAAATGGTTATTTTCATCCTGTAAAGCAAACCTATGAAGAAGGAGATGTCGTTCAGTTTTTCTGTCATGAAAATTATTATCTAAGTGGATCTGATTTAATTCAATGCTATAACTTTGGTTGGTACCCAGAATCTCCTGTATGCGAAGGTAAATTTTTAAATTTAATACTCGCAAAATGCGACTAAAGGTGCTGATTAATTTTTTCCATAAGGAAGAAGAAACAGATGTCCTCCTCCACCTCTGCCCATAAACTCCAAAATTCAAACACATTCAACAACTTATCGTCATGGAGAAATAGTTCATATAGAATGTGAACTTAATTTTGAGATCCATGGGTCAGCAGAAATACGTTGTGAAGATGGAAAATGGACAGAACCTCCAAAATGCATTGGTTAGTAACACCTTGAAGAAGCTTTGCTAAAATGGTCAGTTCTCTTTCAACTGTACCTTTTCAGAAGGACAGGAGAAGGTAGCCTGTGAGGAACCACCCTTCATTGAAAATGGTGCAGCAAATTTACACTCTAAGATTTATTACAATGGGGATAAAGTGACATATGCATGTAAAAGCGGCTACCTTCTCCATGGATCGAATGAGATAACTTGTAATCGTGGAAAATGGACACTTCCTCCTGAGTGTGTTGGTATGTATGCTACATTTACCATCAGTAGCTAACATATTAATTTTAAAACAACCTCTTTTCTTAGAAAATAATGAGAATTGTAAGCATCCTCCTGTTGTAATGAATGGGGCTGTTGCAGACGGGATATTGGCAAGCTATGCAACAGGATCCTCAGTGGAATATAGATGCAATGAATATTACTTACTGAGGGGATCAAAAATATCTCGTTGCGAACAAGGAAAATGGTCATCCCCACCTGTTTGCTTGGGTAAGAAAGAGAACACATGGAATGTCTACGTTTAAAGAATTTAAAAGAGCATTTTGTTTTACAGAACCATGTACTGTTAATGTGGATTACATGAACAGAAATAACATAGAAATGAAGTGGAAATATGAAGGGAAAGTCTTACATGGAGATTTAATAGATTTTGTATGTAAACAGGGATATGACTTATCTCCATTAACCCCATTGTCTGAATTATCTGTGCAGTGCAACAGAGGAGAAGTGAAATATCCTTTATGTACTAGAAAAGGTAAAATAATAATGTTCTCTGCAAGTATCTTTTTCATTGTATACTTTAAAACTTATTTTTGCAGAATCTAAAGGAATGTGCACATCTCCTCCTCTTATTAAACATGGAGTCATTATTAGTTCAACAGTAGACACCTATGAAAATGGCTCTTCAGTAGAATACAGATGTTTTGATCACCATTTCCTAGAAGGATCTAGGGAGGCCTATTGTTTAGATGGAATGTGGACTACACCACCATTGTGTTTAGGTATGTACTACTAAATATGCCTCTAACAAAGTATTTAATACCATTTATTTCTTTCTCTTGACAGATTGCCCTGGCCAGAACTTCCAACACTATGTTGAATAGGAGTGGTGAGAGAGGGCATCCCTGTCTTGTGCCAGTTTTCAAAGCAAATGCTTCCACTTTTTGCCCATTCAGTAAGATATTGGTGGTGGGTTTGTCATGAACAGCTCATATTATTTTGAGGTACATTCCCTCAATACCTTGTTTATTGAGAGTTTTTAGCATGAAGGGCTGTTGAATTTTGTCGAAGGCTTTTTCTGAATCTATTGAGATAATCATGTGGTTTTTGTCATTGGTCCTGTTTATGTCATGGATTATGTTTATTGATTTGTGTATGTTGAACCAGCATTGCATCCCAGGGATGAAGCCATCTTGATCGTGGTGGATAAGCTTTTTGATGTGCTGCTGGATTTGGTTTGCCAGTATTTTATTGAGGATTTTCACATCGATGTTCATCAGGAATATTGGTCTAAATTCTGTTTTTTGTTGTTGTTGTGTCTCTGCCAGGCTTTGATATCAGGATGATGCTGACTTCATTAAATGAATTAGGGAGGATTCCCTCTTTTTCTATTGATTGGAATAGTTTCAGAAGGAATGGTACCAGCTCCTCTTTGTACCTTTGGTAGAATTCGGCTGTGAATCCATCTGGTCCTGGGCTTTTTTTGATTTGTAGGCTATTAATTATTGCCTCAATTTCAGACCCTGTTATTGGTCTATTCAGACATTCAACTTCTTTCTGGTTTAGTCTTGGAAGGGTGTATGTGTCCAGGAATTTGTCCATTTCTTCTAGATTTTCTAGTTTATTTGCATAGAGTGTTTATAGTATTCTCTGATGGTAGTTTGTATTTCTGTGGGATTGGTGGTGATATTCCCTTTATTATATTTTATTGCATCTATTTGATTCTTCTCTCTTTTCTTCTTTATTAGTCTTGCTCTCAGTCTATGTAGTTTGTTTATCTTTTTTAAAAAAACAGTTCCTGGATTCATTGATTTTTTTGAAGGGATTTTTTGTGTCTCTATTTCCTTCAGTTCTGCTCTGATCTTAGTTATTTCTTGCCTTCTGCTAGCGTTTGAATGTGTTTGCTCTTGCTTCTCTAGTTCTTTCATTGTGATGTTAGGGTGTCGATTTTAGATCTTTCCTGCATTCTCTTGTGGGCATTTAGTGCTATAAATTTCCCACTACACACTGCTTTAAATGTGTCCCAGAGATTCTGGTACGTAGTGTCTTTGTCCTTACTGGGTTCAAAGAACATCTTTATTTCTGCCTTCATTTCGTTATTTATCTAGTAGTCATTCAGGAGTAGGCTGTTCAGTTTCCATGTAGTTGTGCAGTTTTGAGTGAGTTTCTTAATCCTGAGTTCTAATTTGATTGCACTGTGGTCTGAGAGACAGTTTGTTGTGATTTCTGTTCTTTTTCATTTGCCAAAGAGTGTTTTACTTGCAGTTATGTGGTCAATTTTGGAATAAGTGCAGTGTGGTGCTGAGAAGAATGTATATTCTTTTGATTTGGAGTGGAGAGTTATGCAGATGTCCATTAGGTCTGCTTGGTCCAGAGCTGAGTTCAAGTCCTGGATATTCTTATTTACCTTCTGTCTCGTTGATCTGTCTAGTATTGACAGTGGGGTGTTAAAGTCTCCCATTATTATTGTGTGGGAGTCTAAATCTCTTTGCAGGTCTCTAAGGACTTGCTTTATTAACCTGGGTGCTCCTGAATTGGGTGCATATATATTTAGAATAGTTAGTTCTTCTTGTTGAATTGATCCCTTTACCATTATGTAATGGCCTTCTTTGTCTCTTTTGATCTTTGTTGGTTTAAAGTCTGTTTTATCAGAGACTAGGATTGTAACCCCTGCTCAGCAATAGTAGACGACCCTCCCCCCATAACGCTGTCGTGTCACAGGTTGATCTCAGACTGCTGAGCTAGCAGTGAGCAAGGCTCCATGGGCGTGGAAACTGCTGAGCCAGGCAAGGGAGGGTATCTCCTGGTCTGTCGGTGGCTAAGACCTTGGGAAAAGCACAGTATTTGGTCAGGAGTGTACCATTTCTCACTGTGCTGCCCAGGCTGGAGTTCCTTAGAAACAAATCAGAAACAAATCTCTCCCTCTCTCTCTTTCTCTCTCTCTCTCTATATATATATAAATATATATATATATGAGTTAGTTCCAAGATGGCCGAATAGGAACAGCTCCGGTCTGCAGCTCCCAGGGAGATCAGTGCAACACAATGAGACTCTCTTTGTACATTTTGTTCTTCAAGTTAGTAGCATTCCTTGAACCTTGATGTACTTGATATCCTTCATGGGTTTTAGAAATGTTTGGCTAATATCTTTTAAAATGTACATTTCTCACCTCTTCTGTGATGCCATATTACATATATTACATCTTTTTGCTATGCCATTGTCTCTTTAAATCTATATTTTCTCTCATTTTCTTCTTGTTTCACTGTAGTAATTTTTTGGTAATTTTCTCATTGTATCATTTCTTTGTTTCTATTTGGTAATTTTCTTCTAGTTTAACAATCCTCTCTTTAGATGTATCCAATCTGCTTTAAACTCATCTTTTGAGTTCTCAATTTCAGTTATCATCTTTGCATTTCTATTTTATATTTTCTTTTTGTAGATTTGAGTTATCTGATGAAAGATCCTAGCTTAACATCAACTTCTTGAACATATAATTCATACTTTTTATTAAGGCTTGTCTGCAAACTCCAATATCTGGATCTATTTTTTAGCCCCAAATTCTTGATATTTTTGTTAACAGTTGATTGAATTCCAAATATTATACGTGGAAAATTTCAGGATGTTTGGATGATGTCAGCTTACTCCAAAGAAGACTCATCTCATCCTCTGGCTGATGATTAGTGTAGAGGCAGTTGGTTTTAATACAATTAGAAATAAAGCTTTCTCTATGTTTGTTTTCAGACCTCTGTTTGCCTTTTCTCACAGACTGTAACTCTCCAGGGCTCTTTACAGAGGGTTTGTTGTGTGTATTAAAGCTTTTTCTCCTTGACTGTCTCTGATATTACTGGGAGACTGCCAAATGCCCACTGTAACTTTTTATTTACTTTCTGCTTGGCTTCTCATCCTATGCCTCTATACAAGTCAAGGATAAGCAGTACCTTAGGGAAAAGCTAGTGCAGAGCCTCAAACTCATATCTCTACACTTCCTATCCTTCTAAATTCTTTATTCTTCAAGTCCTGGCTGCTTTGGTTTACCGAAATTCTCATTTTTCTATCTTCAACTCCATGAGATTTTCAGAAGTTCTGCTGGCTGTATGCCTAAGCTTACCATTCTCTATCATCTAACCTCTCAGGTCAGACTTAGAGTCAACAAACACCTCAAGAGAAAAAAATGGCACATAGAATTTTTTTTTTTTTTTAGACAGTCTCCTTTTGTTGCCCAGGCTGGAGTGCAGTGGTGCGATCCCTGCTCACTGCAACCTCCACCTTCTAGGTTCAAGAGATTCTTCTGCCTCAGCTTTCCCGAGTAGCTGGGATTACAGGTGCATGCCACCATGCCCGGCTATTTTTTTTTTTTTTTTGTAGAGATGGGGTTTCACCATGTTGGCCAGGCTGGTCTCAAACTCCTGACCTCAGATGATCCGCCCGCCTTGGCCTCCCAAAGTGCTGGGATTACAGGTGTGAGTCACCACGCCCAGCCTCACATAGATGTTGAACTCACCTGAATACATTTTTTCCAGAACCTTACTTCCTTGACTAAGTTCCTTGGAGGTTTTCTGATACCTCGAAATGCTTCCTGTTTTTCAGATTTTCTGGTTCTTAATAGAAGTGCTGGTTTGATATAATCTCCTCTGTCATAGCTGAAAGTTAAAGGTCCATGAATCAACTTTTAAATTTATTTTAATTTAAATCTCATGTTCTGTAGAACAGTGACATCGTAAATTATAGTGCTATTCGACTTCATTTTCACAACTATTTTGTAATGAGTGTAATAATTCTTGTTCATTTTCATCACCTGTAGCACTTCCAGCATAATGTTTGACACATAGGCATTTAATAAGTAGTTGTTGAAGAAAGTAACTGAACACAGTGCTCTCAGCTGCGGTTTCACTTTCTGTGGTTTCAGTTACCTGCTATAAACTGCAGTCTGAAAACGTTAAATTGAAAATTTCAGAAATAAACAACTTATAAATTTTAAATTATGCACTTAGTAGTATAATAAAATTTCATGCCATTCCATCCTTCCTGCCCCAGATATGCTAAAAAGAAGCTGTAAAGTGCTTCCTTTAAGTGAAAGGGCGGAAATTCTTAACTTAAAAAGAAAGGAAAAATAAATGTATGCTGAGGTTGCTAAGATCCATGGTAACAATGAGTCTTCTGTCTATGAAAGTGTGAAGAAGGAAAAAGAAATCCATGCTAGTTTCGTTGTTGCACCTCAAACTGCAAAAGTTACAAGCCACAGTGTATAATAAATGTTTAGTTGAGGTGGAAGAGGCATTAAATTTGTGGGCAGAAGACATGAACAGAAACATGTTCCAAAAGAATGACAACAGGGTTTAGCATTATCTGCGGTTTCAGGCATGCACTGGGGCTCTTGAAATGTATCCCCTGTAGGCAATCAGGGAGGGGCATACTGTAAGTAAGTTTGTTAATGTACTACAGGTATATGATTGATATGCCATATTAGCAACTCTGGACCTTTTTACCTGTCTCAGAAGTTATTCCTTAATGCTAGGTCATCCAGGAGACAAATAAGGACATAAGAAATCCCATTTTCTGAAATAATTTGATATTTGATATTTTAGAAATATTAATGTTTTTATTCTGTAAAAAAAATCGAAGAGGTTTTTTTGTGTATTTTAATACATACTTTACCATTCTCTTTGGTTTACGATACATGGGAAAGGACACAACTATACTTTGTATGCTTAGAATTTAAAACGTCTTAATCCAGTCTTGATATTTCTTAACTAGAAATTTGAAAGAGAAGTAACTGTCAACCATTTTGGATGGCATGAGGTTATAAAGCTTGGGTCAGTGTTGAGAATCTACATTTCCATAAAATGTTATTTATACAGCAATTAATAATTTGTCTCATGAGAATTTTATTTGAACTTTCTGAAGAAGGAAAAGGGAAAAGAGCATGATATCAATGACCATTAGTAACTGTCAATGCTTCCCCCCAAATACCTTTTTGTTTGTTTGCTATCTTTGAAAAAGCTAATGACATAAAACTAAAATACCTTTTAGTTTTTAAAACTGGAAGAAAATACCTTTTCTCCAAATCCAGGACCACAGAGAGAAATGGCTCACTGTTTTCTGTGAGATTTGAACATATTTTCTGACTCAAATATTAATTCTGATTAACTGACTTGCTGCTCTTAGGCCTGAGAATTTTAAGGTCCTCATGAGTAGGCAACACAACGATTCCTGTTCTTACCAAGATGTAACAAGATAGTTTTCTTCTTTTTCTTTCTTTTTTTTTAAATTGTTGTTCCCAGAGCCATGCACATTATCTTTTACTGAAATGGAAAAGAATAATTTACTTCTGAAATGGGATTTTGACAATAGACCACACATTTTGCATGGTGAATATATTGAGTTTATTTGTAGAGGAGATACTTATCCAGCTGAATTATATATTACTGGATCTATACTTAGAATGCAATGTGACAGAGGGCAGTTAAAATATCCAAGATGTATTCCAAGACAAAGGTAAGAAGTTTTTTTTTTTTGGTCAGATTATT